GCTGGGAGTACAGGAGTGGGCCACTACGCCCAGCTAATTTTTGTATTTTTAGTAGAGACGGGGTTTTACCATATTGGCCAGGCTGGTCTCACACTCCTGACCTCAAGTGATCCGCCCACCTTGGCCTCCCAAAGTCCTGTGATTACAGGTGTGAGCCACCATGCCGGGCCTTCTCTTCATGATTTTTGTCTAAGCACGGACAAAAACAAGGTCTCTGTGCCACCCACAAAGCTCTGCACATCTTGGTAAATGTTCCTTTTTTCCCAGTCAGCCTCACCCCCACTTTCTGATGGCAGCCAATCCAGAGCTAACCGTGGCTTCCTTAAACCCTCCCCAAGTCACCCTGCCAAACCCCATGGGTTTCCTAACAGCATCTTACTGAGATGCCCTGTGGTTCCCTACGCTGTGTGTTTTCCCTCATTGCGCCGACCAGTGAACCCCACCTGTGCACTTCCAGCTGTTCGGGTTGTCTGGGGCCATTGACACCAGAGAGAGATGGTATCTGGGCCTTCTGGACTCAAGTGCAGGTTTCCCCTACTCTTGATCTTGAACTAGTCATTTTCCTTTTAGGACCAAAATGACCTTATTTCTGTAGAGAGGTGGCTGGTGAGGCCCGTCCTATGCCACGGTAGATGGGAAGTTTGTCAATTTCAAGTGCCCTTTGGGCATTAGTTGACTTTGTCATCATCATTCTTCTCATTTACAGAGGGGGAAACAGGCCTGAAGGGGAAGCCCCACAGCTGGGAGGTGGCAGGGCTGAGGCTCCAGCTCTGGAATGACTGACCCCAGCGTCCTAGCTTTGAGCCACCTGACCTCCCACCTTGTGACCCTCAGATGTGGTAGGGGGTGGTGGAAAGAGGTCAGAGGATTTGAGCAAGGAGTTCTTGAGACTCAGTGTCCTGGAATCAGGCACCTCACCCCCAGGGCCAGCCCTCCCGGGGCTGTGAGCTGAGCTCAGGGCAGCTCTCCAAGTTCATGGTCCACATCTTGGACATTCCTGCCCAGCCAGAGCTCTCAGCCCTTTGTGCCAAGGGGATCTCAGCTGGTTCACATTCTGAGACTGTGTTCTGGAATGTGCTGCCCTTTCAGCTTAGAGAGAGGAGTTTGGGTCTTTTTGGGATAAAGCCTGCCTTGTGGGAGAAGAAAGGGAGAGTAACGCTTTGCATGTGGAAAATACTTCAACGTGGTTTTGCATCTGTGTGTTTAAACTTCAAACAACCGCGTGAGTTCGGTGCGATTATTCTTACTTGATAGCTCTGCCTCTGTCCCCTGCCCTTGTGTTCCAGCCTGCGGTGGAAGCACACCTCCTCCCTGAAGGTGGCCAACGAGCCCGTCTTAGCCTTCACGCAGGGCAGCCCTGAGCGAGATGCCCTGCAAAAGGTAATGGGAGGGTGGGAGGCACCCGAGAGGTGGTGACCATACCCACTCTTGTCCCTCTCCCCAGGCCTTGAAGGACCTGAAGGGCCGGATGGAAGCCATCCCATGCGTGGTGGGGGATGAGGAGGTGTGGACGTCGGACGTGCAGTACCAAGTGTCGGTATGTCCAGCGGGTGGGCAGAGCTCAGCCCCCGGGCAAGGACCTCACTCTTCTCTCCTTTCAGCCTTTTAACCATGGACATAAGGTGGCCAAGTTCTGTTATGCAGACAAGGTGAGTGAGCCTGTGTGCCTGGTGACCCGGGGTGGCAGTCCCCAACCTCTCCCTCTCCCTTTAGAGCCTGCTCAACAAAGCCATTGAGGCTGCCCTGGCTGCCCGGAAAGAGTGGGACCTGAAGCCTATTGCAGACCGGGCCCAGATCTTCCTGAAGGCGGCAGACATGCTGAGTGGGCCGCGCAGGGCTGAGATCCTCGCCAAGACCATGGTGGGACAGGTGAGGTGCTGGTGGGCCCGGGTGGGTGGGGCCTGCTCCTGACCCCCGGCCCTCTGCCTTGCAGGGTAAGACCGTGATCCAAGCGGAGATTGACGCTGCAGCGGAACTCATCGACTTCTTCCGGTTCAATGCCAAGTATGCGGTGGAGCTGGAGGGGCAGCAGCCCATCAGCGTGCCCCCGAGCACCAACAGCACGGTGTACCGGGGTCTGGAGGTACCTGCAGGAGGCAGTGGGCGAGCAGGCGGGGGCCTGATCTCACCGCTGCCTCCTTCCCCAGGGCTTCGTGGCGGCCATCTCGCCCTTTAACTTCACTGCAATCGGCGGCAACCTGGCGGGGGCACCGGCCCTGATGGTGAGATGTGGGCACAGGTGGGACAGCGGCAGCCTCATGCATCACTGAAACACCTCCCGGGCAGGGCAACGTGGTCCTATGGAAGCCCAGTGACACTGCCATGCTGGCCAGCTATGCTGTCTACCGCATCCTTCGGGAGGCTGGCCTGCCCCCCAACATCATCCAGTTTGTGCCAGCTGATGGGCCCCTATTTGGGGACACTGTCACCAGCTCAGAGCACCTCTGTGGCATCAACTTCACAGGCAGTGTGCCGTAAGTCCCTGGGGATGGTGTAGGCTGTGGTGCCTGAACCCCACCCTTTCTCCTGTGGTTCCAGCACCTTCAAACACCTGTGGAAGCAGGTGGCCCAGAACCTGGACCGGTTCCACACCTTCCCACGCCTGGCTGGAGGTAAGGCCTGCCTCACCTCCTCCTCCCGTGTGTCTGGTCATTTCCCCACCCCCGACCCCTGTAGAGTGCGGCGGAAAGAACTTCCACTTCGTGCACCGCTCGGCCGACGTGGAGAGCGTGGTGAGCGGGACCCTCCGCTCAGCCTTCGAGTACGGTGGCCAGAAGTGTTCCGCGTGCTCGCGTCTCTACGTGCCGCACTCGCTGTGGCCGCAGATCAAAGGGCGGCTGCTGGAGGAGCACAGTCGGATCAAAGTGGGCGACGTGAGTGGCACCGTCACCCCCGCCGCGGCCCACTCGTCTCTTCTGGCGCCTCCCTTGCCTCCAGCCTGCAGAGGATTTTGGGACCTTCTTCTCTGCAGTGATTGATGCCAAGGTACGGGGTGGGAAGTGGGCGTTCCTGGGTGGTCTTAGACCTCCCTCCTCCCTGCCCACCCCAGTCCTTTGCCCGTATCAAGAAGTGGCTGGAGCACGCACGCTCCTCACCCAGCCTCACCATCCTGGCCGGGGGCAAGTGTGATGACTCCGTGGGCTACTTTGTGGAGCCCTGCATCGTGGAGAGCAAGGACCCTCAGGAGCCCATCATGAAGGAGGTGACTGGGGTGGGCAGCCTGGGGTCCAGAGGTGGAGGGTCTGACGCCGGGGCCTCTCTCCTAGGAGATCTTCGGGCCTGTACTGTCTGTGTACGTCTACCCGGATGACAAGTACAAGGAGACGCTGCAGCTGGTTGACAGCACCACCAGCTATGGCCTCACGGGGGCAGTGTTCTCCCAGGATAAGTGAGTGGCCAGGCCGCAGCCCTGGTGCTGTGGGTTGCTCTGTCACCACTGCTCTGCTTTGTAGGGACGTCGTGCAGGAGGCCACAAAGGTGCTGAGGAATGCTGCCGGCAACTTCTACATCAACGACAAGTCCACTGGCTCGATAGTGGGCCAGCAGCCCTTTGGGGGGGCCCGAGCCTCTGGTGAGTGGGTCCCCCTTCCCACAGGGGAGCTGTTCAGAGAAAAACAGAAGTGTCTTTTCCGCAGGAACCAATGACAAGCCAGGGGGCCCACACTACATCCTGCGCTGGACGTCGCCGCAGGTCATCAAGGAGACACATAAGCCCCTGGGGGACTGGAGCTACGCGTACATGCAGTGAGCCCCTCTCGGGCTCCACCGTCCAGCTGTCTGTCCGTCCAGGTGGCCGACCTCACTGCACAGACCCCACTCCAGCCCCTCCACCCCTTCTTCATGCACAGCTGCCTTTCTATAATCCGGGCTTGACTCCCTTCTTACCACTGTATTCTGGCCTCTCCCATGCCTCAGGCTCTGGTTTGAGATCGTGCTGGGGAGGAACATGGCCACTACCCCTTATCCCATCGGCCATGTGGGAGGTATGACCCTGGTGCCTGGCAGGTTCTCCCTCTGCCCTCCACTGGGCCCAGTGGCTCAGGGACCTGGGGAAAGGAGATGGAGCAGCTCTTGGGATCCTTTGGGGAAAAGGAGGCCATTCTGGGCCCCTTGGCAAACCTCACCACTCACAGAGGCTCCTGGCCTTGATCCCTGCCCCTCCAGGTGTCCAGGGTAAAGTGTAACTCAGACTGACCTGTGGGGCACAGGGGGCACCAGCTGGCCTTGCCCTCTCTGGTCTGGGCTGTCTACCTTCCTCACTGTATCTTTGCCCAGACCCACCTGGGCCAGTAGGCCCCTGTCCCCAGCCACACACCTTAGATGCTGGCATGCCTTACTCCAGGTGCCTGTGTTTGGCCGAGGCCTGTGTGATTCCCGGTCTGCACCACATGGCGGGGTTGGGGGGCCGCTGGAGGCCACCTGCCAAGGCGTGGGATGGGATGGTCCTGCCGGTTTAGGCCGTGATTCTGGAAAACCTTGGATGGGCCTTCGTCCTATGTCAGCCTTCCCTTTGATCCTCAGGCCCTACCTGTAGAGACCTCCACTCCTAGAGCCAGTCTCAGGGTCTGGGATTTCCCTGCAGGAGCTCAGCCACCACTGTGCCATGGTGACACAGGCCAAGGCAGACATTGGCCCTCCCTTCTCCCAGCCCCCAGAGGCCTGGCCTTGGGTTCGTCAGCATGGGCCGAGGACGTTGCCTGTAGAATCCTCCTCTGCCTGGGAGTGGCTCTGTGTGGACCAGTCCCTCACTGGCCCATTCTTTTTTTGACGCAGCCAATCTGTGACCACGATTCCTCCCACAGATGCCTCCTGCTTGGATTCTGAGTGGTCAGAGATCTGTAAAGCATGACTTTCAAGGATGGTTCTTAGGGGACTGTGAAAGTGTTGGGTCTTCCTCCAGGATGCCTGCATGGGACCCCACCCGGAGCTGGTGTGGCCATTCCCCAAGTGCCACTGGCCCATGGATGGGGGTGGGTGCTGGTGCCAGCTGGGCTGGGTGTGGGTTCTGTGTCCTTCCAGGATATGTGTCATTTCCCATGAGGGGCCGGGGCAGGTGGCTGGGTGGGGGCACAGGCTGGAGTATTCTTAGTTCTACTGGTTCTACACTGTGAGGTGGCAATGGGATTTGCTCAGATGCCACCCAATAAAATGCCTGTTACTTAATCACAGTGGTGGATGGTCTTTCTGGAGGGGAT